ACGAATAAAGGGATTCTACCAAGAGTGAGCTGGACTGAAATAAACGACACGCTACTACGACCCAGCGCGTGACTATATCCACCGCACAATGTGCGATAATAGCCTCAATGCAGAGAGAATTCCTCCTTTCCTTATTCAGTGCAAGAGAGCCCTATAGAGAACGCAGGAAATGCCCGCGAGAAACTGAGAAGTATCAAAACAATCACAGATATGTTAGGAAAGTAGCTCCCCGCCACTTCCCTAAACTTATCATAGCAGACTTACTTTCCAAGGTTACAAACACAAGAAGAGCACTGTATTTTCATGAAGCGGAAAATGTGCTTTACAATCGCCAGCTACTAAGAGCCTTAACGGTGAAGCGCTCTGCAAGAAACAGGAAATCGTCAACACACTTTCTGCATGAATTGCCTGGAGAGTTGTGTCCATAGACAATTCCTGGTTAGATGCTTAATTGTAGCAGACTCCATAACGGGGTTTAGCGGGTTTCCATTCGGCAGAAAGGGCTCCACGTTCTTTTTCACAGAAAGGTTTAAACTTATTTTTCCTCCTCAGGCGGACGAAGTGAGCGTCGTTCCGTGAAGGTATGAAACCCTTTTCCTTCCTTTCTGTCCCTGGTTACTCCGGTTCAAGGCTACGTACTTCCCCGGTTTGCTTTGTTTTTTCCTCAGAGCTAAGTTCCTAGGAACGTCACATACTGGTGCCATCCAACAACATGACGACGTGCGGAACCGAAGTCCCCTTCCACCTAGCGGCCTCTCGCGGCGCAGGCGTGGACGGGGAGATCGCGAGAACCTCCCGCCCAATTGCGACCCCGCGCCAAGAGGCGGGGCCGAAAGAGGAGGAAGTCGGGCCGAAAGAGGAGGAAGTCTCGCCGAAGTACTCCCGCCCCAGTCGGTACCCCTCCTCGCGAGAGCGCCGAGCATTCCGGCCTGGGAAGCGCGTGCAGAAGCGGAGGTGCTGCTCATGGGACTTGTCGGCCGCCGTAGCCCCTGCTAGGACAGCCCGTGCGAGCCTGCTGGAGGAGGAAGAGAAAGGCAGAGAGAGTCGGGTTACAAGATGGCGGATCTGTAGTAGTTACCGCGGCGGCGGGAGAGCAAGCGAGCCCTGGGGGGCAAAGAGACGGGAGAGTGGGTGTATGCGCGGGTGAAGTGAGAGGTAACGGGGCCTCCGGGCGGAGAGGCCTCAGTGGCTCTTGTCACCCCTTCTCGCGGCTGAACCTTTGGAGCCATGGTGAATTCGGGCCTCTCCGAAGCCGCCGCCGCCGCCACCGCCACTACTGCCTTTACCGTCTCCTAAGAGTGAGGAGCGCGGACGAGGTAAGCGAGGAGGCGGCGGCTAGAGCGGTGGAGACAGCAGCCACCATGTCGGATACGCGGCGGCGAGTGAAGGTCTATACCCTGAACGAAGACCGGCAATGGGACGACCGAGGCACCGGGCACGTCTCCTCCACTTACGTGGAGGAGCTCAAGGGGATGTCGCTGCTGGTTCGGGCAGAGTCCGACGGTAAGGTTATCGGAACTGTAGAATAGGGGATAAGACTTATGATGTATTATTTTTTATCTTTCAGGATCACTACTCTTGGAATCAAAGATAAATCCAAATACTGCATATCAGAAACAACAGGCAAGTAGTTGTTTATCTTTAATTTGAAAGACGTGATGATATGGAAATATTTATTTTTAAACAGGATACATTAATTGTTTGGTCAGAAGCAGAGAACTATGATTTGGCTCTGAGTTTTCAGGAGAAAGCTGGCTGTGATGAGATCTGGGAAAAAATTTGTCAGGTAAGTTTCTTTTTATAATATTTAACTTAATGAGGTAATTAGCTGTATACTTGGATATTTTTAGGTTCAAGGTAAAGACCCATCAGTGGAAGTCACACAGGACCTCATTGATGAATCTGAAGAAGAACGATTTGAAGAAATGCCTGAAACTAGTCATCTGATTGACCTGCCCACATGTGAACTCAATAAACTTGAAGAGATTGCTGACTTAGTTACCTCAGTGCTCTCCTCACCTATCCGTAGGGAAAAGCTGGCTCTCGCCTTGGAAAATGAAGGCTATATTAAAAAACTATTGCAGCTGTTCCAAGCTTGCGAGAACCTAGAAAACACTGAAGGCTTACACCATTTGTATGAAATTATTAGAGGAATCTTATTCCTAAATAAGGCAACTCTTTTTGAGGTAATGTTTTCTGATGAGTGTATCATGGATGTCGTGGGATGCCTTGAATATGACCCTGCTTTGGCTCAGCCAAAAAGACATAGAGAATTCTTGACCAAAACTGCAAAGTTCAAGGAAGTTATACCAATAACAGACTCTGAACTAAGGCAAAAAATACATCAGACTTACAGGGTACAGTACATTCAGGACATCATTTTGCCCACACCATCTGTTTTTGAAGAGAATTTTCTTTCTACTCTTACGTCTTTTATTTTCTTCAACAAAGTTGAGATAGTCAGCATGTTGCAGGTAAGTAAAAAGATACTCTTCACGATTCCATTAATATTTCATAGTAATTATTTTTCTCATGCAGGAAGATGAGAAGTTTTTGTCTGAAGTTTTTGCACAATTAACAGATGAGGCTACAGATGATGATAAACGGCGTGAATTGGTAAGTTATGAAATTCAAACTCTTAAAGAGCATCAATGTCTCACTAAAATTTCTGACATTACAGGTTAATTTTTTCAAGGAGTTTTGTGCATTTTCTCAGACATTACAACCTCAAAACAGGGATGCATTTTTCAAAACATTGGCAAAATTGGGAATTCTTCCTGCTCTTGAAATTGTAATGGTAATTATGCCGTTTCTTTTCATGTTTTTGAAGTCTCTAAGTAACCTAATTTTCCTTTTATCAGGGCATGGATGATTTGCAAGTCAGATCAGCTGCTACAGATATATTTTCTTATCTAGTAGAATTTAGTCCATCTATGGTCCGAGAGTTTGTAATGCAAGAAGCTCAGCAGAGTGATGACGTAAGTAATAATGCTGTGGTTCTATGTGAATTACATGTTTTGTTTTGTTTTGTTTTGCCACCAGGATATTCTTCTTATTAATGTGGTAATTGAACAAATGATCTGTGATACTGATCCTGAGCTAGGAGGCGCTGTTCAGTTAATGGGACTTCTTCGTACTCTAATTGATCCAGAGAACATGCTGGCTACAACTAATGTAAGAAATTACTCTGAGATAAAAATGTTTTGAACAGTATTGTTTAAAAAATTCTATGTTTCAGAAAACCGAAAAAAGTGAATTTCTAAATTTTTTCTACAACCATTGTATGCATGTTCTCACAGCACCACTTTTGACCAATACTTCAGAAGACAAATGTGAAAAGGGTAGGGTCTCTTTATTTATCTGCTGTGATTTCTATCAAAACTAACTTGCCATATTTTTTTTCAGATTTTTTTTTAAAACATTACAGATATAGTTGGAGTTTCATATGTACCCCTTCACATTCCCATTCCCATTCTACCCCCTCTTCCTCCATCTCTCAAGGTATGCTGAATTTGGAGTGTATCACTCCTATATATTTTATTTTAATTTTTAATTTTTTTATTAGATAATATAGTTGGATCAAACAAAAACAACACAATTTGTCCCGGTAAGTATGAATTCATACTTTATGAATACATGATTTATTTTCATGAGATTACTTTCTTTTGTAGATAATTATCAAACAGCACAGCTACTTGCCTTAATTTTAGAGTTACTCACATTTTGTGTGGAACATCACACATATCACATAAAAAACTATATTATGAACAAGGACTTGCTAAGAAGAGTCTTGGTCTTGATGAATTCAAAGCACACTTTTCTGGCCTTGTGTAAGTATAAAATGTTTTAAGGAGCAACATTTATTAACTTATTCCCTATATTATTTTTAATTAGGTGCCCTTCGCTTTATGAGGCGGATAATTGGACTTAAAGATGAATTTTATAATCGTTACATCACCAAGGGAAATCTTTTTGAGCCAGTTATAAATGCACTTCTGGATAATGGAACTCGGTATAATCTGTTGAATTCAGCTGTTATTGAGTTGTTTGAATTTATAAGAGTGGTAAGTTTATATAAAACAGCTGTTATTATATGATATTTTAAATGTAAATTTTGTGCTTATACAGGAAGATATCAAGTCTCTTACTGCCCATATAGTTGAAAACTTTTATAAAGCACTTGAATCGATTGAATATGTTCAGACATTCAAAGGATTGAAGACTAAATATGAGCAAGAAAAAGACAGACAAAATCAGAAACTGAACAGGTATTGTTTAAGTATACTGCTTTTATAGCCTAATTACTCAATATTTGTGATATATTTCTTACAGTGTACCATCTATATTGCGTAGTAACAGATTTCGCAGAGATGCAAAAGCCTTGGAAGAGGATGAAGAAATGTGGTTTAATGAAGATGAAGAAGAGGAAGGAAAAGCAGTTGTGGCACCAGTGGAAAAACCTAAGCCAGAAGATGATTTTCCAGATAATTATGAAAAGTTTATGGAGACTAAAAAAGGTATTAAAATTCGGAATTTTTGCACAGTGTACGATATACGTTCAAAATTTTACTTTTGCTTTAGCAAAAGAAAGTGAAGACAAGGAAAACCTTCCCAAAAGGACATCTCCTGGTGGCTTCAAATTTACTTTCTCCCACTCTGCCAGTGCTGCTAATGGAACAAACAGTAAATCTGTAGTGGCTCAGATACCACCAGCAACTTCTAATGGATCCTCTTCCAAAACCACAAACTTGCCTACGTCAGTAACAGCCACCAAGGTAGGTGAAACAGCATTACACACAAACTTTGCTTTAAAGAAAAAATTTTTAAATTCTTCAATAGGGAAGTTTGGTTGGCTTAGTGGATTATCCAGATGATGAAGAGGAAGATGAAGAAGAAGAATCGTCCCCCAGGAAAAGACCTCGTCTTGGCTCATAAAATATTTATTAGGGGACCCTCAACATGTGGTCTTACAATGCTGCAACTGTTCAGTGAGCTGAAAATCTGAATCAGAAAGCTTTCTCAATTGAACTTATAAAATATACAAGGAGTAGCAAAAGACAGTATATCAGCTAAGAGAGTTTAGTTCTAATAAAAATCAGGCTTCCCAGGAACTTGATTGCTTGCTAGTAATTAAGGGGTTTGCCTTTTAGGCTGTCAAAACAAACATTAGTAACCAGAACCTGGGAGACAGCTTCTCAGCAAGGAAAAGTCACAGGTTTGGGGACGGTTTAGGGGAGGGGAAAAGGTTGATATAATAATGCAGGGTTGCTCCTCGGGGTGTCGATCTAGAAACAATTTTACAGAACTTCAGTTGTAAACTCAATAACATTACTTGTATAATGGTGCTGGCCATGTTGTTGTTTTAATCAGTTGCCTCTTTTTAAAAGAAATTTTTATGGAAAACACATTCAACTATCATTAAAAAAATGAAGTTAAGCTGTTGGGACCATTTCTTTAAGATTTAACAAAAGTTCAGCCTTTTAGGTAGTTGAAGGGAAGTACACCCCGTATTCAGCACATGTTGAGTTTTCTACACCAGGAATTTTCAATATGTATATTGATGAAAACAAGCTCAATTCAAACTGGACAGTTTTAAGATAATGTTAAAATCAGCACTTTTAGAGACAACGAAGGCCAAGAATCAGTACAGTAGTATTCCAAAATGATTTTCTCTAGAAATTTGAAAGTAGATCGAACAGAATGTTGTCAACCGCCTACCAGTACAATCTTTTGTGGAAGATACTTTGAAATCACTTTCTACTTTGTTAGTAAAGTTCTGTCTTTCCAGAGCTGCAAGTTTTAAAGTGTTACTTATACAGACCAACCAAGAATAGTGCTGAATTAAGTGGCATTTAGTATCTAGAAGCCATTTTGATCCAAGAAGCTACTTAAGTGTCAAAGTCAGCATGCAGCACATGTAGCTTTTCTGTAAACAAGGGTGTGATATGAAAGCTGCTTTTTTAAGAAGAGTAAAAGCACATTCCATATACGTAAGTGAATTTTAAAAATAAATTGAGGCAAACAGTTAAGTTTTATTTTTAGAGCAACAAGTTAACTGTAAATATTTTAATGTTAGTTTGCTCATCTATGATCTGAGATCATGCCGAAGTGAGAAAAATCTCCCCAAAATACAATTTAATGCATTGGGAAAAAAAAACTTTAACAGTAATTCCAGCCACAATCTTTAGATCACCCTTGTAATGTGTTACGGGTCCATTTTTCCTGGAATCGTTTAATCTAAAGCAGTTTCCCCTGTTTTGGAGATTTTGTAGTTAATTTTAATTTTGGCTATTGTTTGGAAAAGATGAGCTGTCTGTGTAGATATGAAGTATAGTTTTTTCCATAAAACAGATGTTTATTTTGTATTAAAAAATACCACTGTACTTGTTTTACACCATTTGTATACATGTGGTGATATTAATGCTAAACTGTAAAATTCAGGAATTAAAATGTGACCCTGTAATTCCATAATTGATGTTTGTGTTTGGTTTGTTGTAAATATAAATTAACTCCATTTTGAGATATGTCAATTTTACAGTATCTTTTAAAAGCCAATAAAATTATCCATAAATATTTATTATAAACTGCTAGATCATACCCCAATTTTAATGAAATAATTCTAAACAAATGCGGGTCAATGGCACTTTATCAGTGACTACTTATAGAAGGTAAGCCTTGGGGAAATCATAGCATCACAGTATGGAGCTTTTCTCACCTTTTCAATTAAAGGTGTACATATAGTAAGAAAGAAAGACCTTCCACCTCATAAGGCAGGTGACTCAGGATATTTTAAACTAAGATCAGTAAAGTTCCCATCCACTTTCTTTGAATCATCAAATTTTATCGAGACCCATCTCTCAGCTTTTAGTAAATTTCTTCTTAAAATAAGCCCACATGTAAAACACTTTCCTAGTTACTTTTTGTTTGTTTGTTTGAGTCTCGCTCTGTTGCCCAGGCTGGAGTGTAGTTGCACGATTTCGGCTTATTGCAACATCCGCCACCTGGGTTCAAGCAATTCTCTGCCTCAGCCTGAGTAGCTGGGATTACAGGTGCCCGTCACCATGCCAGGCTAATTTTTGTATTTTCAGTAGAGACGGGGTTTCACCATCTTGGCCAGGCTGGTCTTAAACTCCTGACCTCACAATCCACCCGCCTCAGCCTCCCTATCTCTGTATCTTATGAAGACTTCCTTTTTCTTTCTGAAGAGCTGCCATAAGTCTTAAACATTTAAATCATCAGAACCTTTTCTTGTAGCAGAAATGTGAATGTTTTCTTGAAGTACAGGTTACGGTTTTCATGGTACAAGTGCTTACCTACGACGATAAGAGAACAAGGCTTAAAATATCCCTCAAAAGAACAATTGTGAGAATTCCATGTTAGCGGCTGTCTTTAAACGACTACCCTCAGGCAGATCTGGGTTTTTATATCTTTATCTTCATTCAGTGAAGCAAGCCAAAAGCCCACATTTGTATGCCTTAGGTCTTCTTAAAATGGTATCTGTAAACATGTGTCCAATATAAAAACTATTTTTAATAAAAAGTTACATGAAACAGATTTCTGTGTTTTAATCACTAGCATTTCCTCTT